CTGTCACCCCTGCATCTAATTCTGCCTCTGTGAGTCTTCATGACAACCTCCCAATAGTACATCCTTCAGGCCCCTCAAAATCCATGGCAGCAGGGCCTGGGGACCCCCTGAACAGGCGCCAGTGTCACAGAACCTGGGGCAGAAGTAGCCATGCAAGGGTGGAGGCCAAGGAGGGAACAGGTGGAGGGGTGTGGGGTCACCCAGGGCCAAAGGGGGAACAGGTGGAGGGGTGTGGGGTCACCCAGGGCCAAAGGGGGAACAGGTGGAGGGGTGTGGAGTCCCCCAGGGCAGTTCCTGAGACTCTTGCTGAGGCTGCCACCAGGCCAGCACGTGCCCCAGAAAACGGAGTTTGTGACGAAAACTGGAGTGGACTTGGACCCACCTTGTCGGGTAGGAGGCCCCTTGGGGCAGGATAGGGACCTGTGGGATGTGTGCAGAGCCCAAACCTCGCTGCGGGTGGGAGGCTGGGCTGCGCCGCCCCTGGCACCCTGGCCTCCACACTCGCCTTGGCTCTGGATGCCCAGCTCTGTGGCCCAGGATGCAGGAGGGTTGGGGTAGGGGGACAGGGACGCTTTCTGCACAGCCACAGGCCCTGTCTGTCTACACCGGCTGCGGCTGCCCTGCTGACTCACACTCAGACGGGTTCACGACAGGTGCACCTCGGTTCTGGCATATCTGGACTTGAGAATGTTAAATAAAGGATGGAAAATTCCTTCCAAATCCATTTTCTTGTGTATATTTCTGTTCCTGCAGCTTCTCCACGGATGGAGATTGTCTTTGGGAATAACACAGGGTCGTGCAGTCCGCCCGGCGGCGTTTTCGGGCGAGGGTCTGGTGCTGGGGAGCGAGCGCGGAGCGAGGTGTCTCTTTAAATACGCTCTGCAGTGTGACGGCGGCCGCCCGGCTGGAAGAGCCATCCCCACCCTGCGGCAGGAGCCCGCCCGCCGCCATCGCCCGCCCCGGTCCCCATGGTTACGCGCCTGCCTCCGGCCCCGGGTCCCCGCTGTCGCCGCGGGAGGTGCGCGCAGAGGCGGCGGCGCTGCTGGCCGGGCTGGGCCGCTCGTGCGCGGGGCTGTGACTCACCGGCCGGCGCCGCAGCCCCGCAATCTGTTGATAACTCGGTCCCAGCTCGGCCGCTGCCCTCGCGAATGGAGAGCGGGTCCCCGGCGGGGGGAGCGCAGCGCGTCTGTCTCCGGGAGCGCGGCCCGGCCGCCCCGGCAGCCGCTTCGGCCACAGCAGGTGGGAAGGACGCGCGGGTCTGGGCGGCGGGAGCCCGCCCCGCTGACCGCCGCTGTCTTCACAGATGGGAGCAGCTCCCGGACTGCGCCCGCCCCGCCGCGGTCACCCTGAGGCCAGGGGCCCGGGAGCGCGACCTCCTGGCCGCCGTCTGGGACTTTGACCTTCCAGAGGCCATGGAGGCTGGCGGGGAGCAGGGCGCCACCTGATCGCCTCCCCCTGGACGCCTCCTCCAGCGGCGCTCACGCTTCCGCAACTTTGCAGCGCTCATGGTGAGTACGGGGGTCCCGGGGGTCCTGCAGCTAGTCACACACGTCTCCTTTGCTTTATCCTCAGGATCTGAAGACAGTGCTCTCCCTGCCCCGCTACCCAGGGGAGTTCCTGCACCCCGTGGTGTACGCGTGCACGGCCGTCATGCTGCTCTGCCTCCTGGCCTCCTTCGTCACCTACATCGTGCACCAGAGGTGAGCCTGGCATGGGCAAGGGCGCCCCCTGTCTCATGTGAAACCCTCCTTTCCCGTCCCACAGCGCCATCCGCATCAGCCGCAAGGGCCGGCACACGCTCCTGAATTTCTGCTTCCACGCGGCCCTGACCTTCACTGTGTTCGCCGGCGGCATCAATCGCACCAAGTACCCCATCCTGTGCCAGGCGGTGAGTGCCGGGGCGCCCTCGTTGGCTCCTCCCAAGGGCCTGGCTGACCGCTGCTCCCCCACAGGTGGGCATCGTGCTGCACTATTCTACACTGTCCACCATGCTGTGGATAGGAGTGACCGCCAGGAACATCTACAAGCAGGTGACCAAGAAGGCCCCTCTGTGCCTGGACACAGACCAGCCACCGTACCCCAGGCAGCCCCTGCTCAGGTACTGAGTGCACATGGGCGCGAGGCCCCGCCTGCAAGGGGGTCAACGCCTTCCTCCCCGGCAGGTTTTACCTCGTCAGCGGAGGGGTCCCCTTTATCATCTGTGGGGTCACGGCTGCCACGAACATCAGGAATTACGGGACAGAGGACGAGGACACGGCGTAGTGAGTACCGGGCACCCAGAACCGGGAGCTGGCCCCGCTGACACTGACGTGCGTCTCCCCACAGCTGCTGGATGGCCTGGGAGCCCAGCCTGGGCGCCTTCTACGGCCCAGCCGCCATCATCACCCTGGTCACCTGTGTGTACTTCCTGGGCACCTACGTGCAGCTGCGGCGCCACCCAGGGCGCAGGTACGAGCTGCGCACACAGCCCGAGGAGCAGCGGCGGCTGGCGACACCCGAGGGCGGCCGTGGGATCCGGCCAGGCACCCCACCCGCACACGATGCCCCCGGCGCCTCCGTGCTGCAGAACGAGCACTCATTCCAGGCACAGCTGCGCGCCGCCGCCTTCACGCTGTTCCTGTTCACGGCCACGTGGGCCTTCGGGGCGCTGGCGGTGTCACAGGGCCACTTCCTGGACATGGTCTTCAGCTGCCTGTACGGCGCCTTCTGCGTGACCCTGGGACTCTTCGTGCTCATCCACCACTGCGCCAAGCGTGAGGACGTGTGGCAGTGCTGGTGGGCATGCTGCCCGCCCCGCAAGGACGCCCACCCCGCACTTGACGCCAACGGGGCCGCGCTGGGCCGCGCCGCCTGCCTGCACTCGCCGGGACTGGGCCAGCCACGGGGCTTCGCGCACCCACCGGGCCCCTGCAAGATGACCAACCTGCAGGCCGCGCAGGGCCACGCCAGTTGCCTGTCACCGGCCACCCCGTGCTGCGCCAAGATGCACTGCGAGCCACTGACGGCGGACGAGGCGCACGTGCACCTGCAGGAGGAGGGCGCCTTCGGGCACGACCCCCACCTGCACGGGTGCCTTCAGGGCAGAACTAAGCCGCCCTACTTTAGCCGGCACCCAGCAGAGGAGCCCGAGTACGCCTACCACATCCCATCCAGCCTGGATGGCAGCCCCCGCAGCTCGCGCACAGACAGCCCCCCCAGCTCTCTGGATGGCCCGGCGGGGACACACACGCTGGCCTGCTGCACCCAGGGCGACCCCTTCCCCATGGTCACCCAGCCCGAGGGCAGTGATGGGAGCCCTGCCCTCTACAGCTGCCCCACGCAGCCGGGCAGGGAGGCAGCGCTCGGGCCCGGCCACTTGGAGATGCTGCGGAGGACACAGTCCCTGCCCTTTGGTGGCCCCAGCCAGAACGGGCTGCCCAAGGGTAAATTGCTAGAAGGCCTGCCGTTTGGCACCGACGGGACCGGCAACATCCGAACGGGACCCTGGAAAAACGAAACTACTGTGTAGATGGGGGCAGAGGACACGGTGTTCCTGGAGGAGCTTCAGAGCAGAGTGGGGGGCCCATCTGCCACATGAGGTCACTGGGGGTACCGAAGTGACCCCGCCTTTCAGAAGCCGTTCACACCCCTGCCCCTTCCTTGTGATCACACCCCTGCCCCTTCCTTGTGATCACACCCCTGCCCCTTCCTTGTGATCACACCCCTGCCCCTTCCTTGTGAAAGACCTCAGCGGGGAAACGCTCCGGGCCACGCCCACTCCCCTTATCCCAATTCCGCGTGCTGGTCCCGCACACGGTCATCCGGTTTCTGTCCTGTGGTCTCCAGTCCTGGGGCACCCTAGAGGCAGAGCAGGGGATTCCATCAAAGGACCCACTGAGACCCCAGCATGGCCCTGCCCGAGATGCCCTGCTGCCCACGGAGTCCTGGCTTCCCCTGGTGTGGCCGGGCAGGGCCGAGATCGCAGGAGGGGGCTGCCCTGACCTTTCCCAGTGTTCAATGTGTGTGTCTTGCGTTCTACTCCGGGGGTGGCGGCGGCAGGTCTGTCCCCAGCATTCTCGCTCTGGGCAGAACCCTCGGGACCCTCCGCTGTCGTGTGTCTGAGCCACCCCTGCAGCTTCACAGGGCCCCTGCACACCTCTGCCCACTCAGTGTGCCCTGTCAGCCCTGTCCTTGTCGTAGCCCCAGCCCTGCAGGGCTGAGAGCACCACAGATGCTGGGGGCTGCTCTGGACTTTGGGGATGGCTGTCAGCCTCAGAGGGCCAATGGGGGGCTTTCACGGGCCCAAGGCTTGGGAAAATGCCCAGACATCCTTTAGTGAAGACTCGACTTCCAAAACCAGCCACCGCTGGGACTGGATTCCACTCCAGTATAGGCACTTAGCAACACGAAGGTTTATTCCAAAAAGAAAAGGGGCTGACAGACGGGAGATTCTCATGGACAAAATCCCTTTCCCTTTTTCTCGTCTCCATGAACATCTGGGTACCAAGCCCTGACTCAAAGGACAGATGTGGATGACAGCAAGACTTCTGTGAAAGCAAGTGGCCCGTCCCTAGGTGGGAGGGAGTCCAGAGGGTCATGGGTGTGAAACTGTGCACAGCTTTCCCTCCCTCCCTCTTCCTCCTTGTCTGTGACACATGTGCACCCACACACACACACACAAACACATGTGCATATCACACACATGCACACACACAAACACATGTGCATATCACACACGCGCACACACCCAAACACGTGCATATCACACACATGCACACACACAAACACGTGCATATCACACACATGCACACAAACGTGCATATCACACACACGCACACACACCCAAACACGTGCATATCACACACACGCACACACACAAACACGTGCATATCACACACAAACACACGTGCACACATACTTAACACACACTTGCACCTGCTGTGCACATGTGCACACACACGTAGTAGTGTGTTTTCCAGCCACCCACACACTGGGTTTGCATTGGAGATTGTTTCACCCTGCAAACGTCAACGTCAGCAGACTCGTCGGTGCGCTGTGCTATCCGGTTGGGAGGTCTCACCAGGAGCAGAGCCTCCCTAACGTGCACCTCCGAGAAGAGGGGTGTCGGGGAGTGTTCCCAGCACCTGCTCGGTGGAAGGGCTCTCCGGAGACTGGCACTCAGTATCTGAGTATGAGGAGCCTCACTTCCCGGGGTGTCGGTAAACTTGACCGTGACTCAGTAACCCACAGCGTGCTCCTCCCAGCAAACCCCGTGTGTCCTTACAGGTCGACCAGACGGGCCGTCGGAGGACCACCAGGTGGCTCTGCCTCTGCCTCACCTTCTCACCTGCTTCCATAGCTGATGTGAACCCGAATCCCCACGCTGTGCTGTGTACGCACTGTAGGTGCAGAACCGTCCACACAAAAATACAGTCTTGGCATTGTTTGTTCTTTGTGAGGCTGGTTAATAGCATCCCCGTGTGTTTTTCTCACCCTCGATGGGGTAGAGGGGCACCTGAATGTGTGGCCCCCGTCTGTGTCCTGGATCCTGGGGCAGGGCTGCTCTCCCTGGCCCCTGCAGCCCCTCATGAACTTTCCACCCTCAGTGCCCCCGGCTGAGCAGAGAGGCGTCCCACCATTCAACCAAAGAAAGTCAACATTGAACATTAAACCTCTGTGTGTTTCTATACTGACTTAGCCTCATGAGTCCACTTGGGACTGGTGT